TGAGCTGAGATCGTGCCATTGCACTCCAGCCTGGGCAAAAAGAGTGTCTTGACTGTTCTTGTACACTTACTTTTCCAGATGAACTTTTATATCAGCTTTTGAGTAACACAGCTATTGAATCTTCCTCAGCATTCTTGTCTATGCCAGGCACCAGGCTCTTGAGCAGGGTATTCAGTCCTTGCCCTTGGGAAATCACAAACTAGATGCAAAGTGTAACCAAACAAGAAGTGTAAAATAACAACAGGAATCTCACGCTATGGGTAACAAGAACCAAATGAGTGAGGGGTCCAGACAGACTAAATGCTGTGTTCCTTGGGGCCAGGCAAGTCATGGAAGGTTCAACAGAGGTGACATTATACAGGACTTTGATGGGTGAGCAGCAGCTTTCGGTATAGAAGAAATGCTTTGAGTTGAGGAAGTCCGGGAAAGCTTCTTGGAGAAGGAGACACATTTCTATTGAGAGATGAGTAAGAGTTTGCCGGGTTCACAGGATGGGATAAAGGGAGGGATTGCCCTGAACTGGGAAAGTCACAAAAAGGTTCTCTGAAGACATTTTAGATGCGTTTTGAGTTGGAGTCGGGGAAGATGCCTGGAAGAGGCAATTAAATAAAAAGAATTTTATTACAAAAGTAATACAAGGACATGTCATTGGAACCGGGTTTCGAGAGATGAGTGAGCAGTTCCTGACGCAGACAAGAGCTGGACCACGAAGTAAGTTGAGGCAGAGGCAGAAAAGGCTTCCTGGTCCTGCCCACTCTCTAAGACCTAAGATGCAGGGTCTAAGTGTCTCACCTGCGTGGCGGCGGCCCTGTAGTTCTGACTTCCAGCGTGAGGTAGCCACCGCCAGGCCTCCGGGGGAGAAGACTACAGTAAGGGCGAGCAGAGCTGAATGCTTTATGTCGGAATCGACCAATGGGATGGCGGCACCCGGTTGCCAGGGCTACGGCCAAGCGGAGGTAGGGCCTCGGCACTATGGGCGGGGCCTGGGCGGGGTTATATAAGCCAGCGGCGGGCGGAAGGCGGGGCGTGGGGGTCTGTGGCTGCTGGGCTGGCGGGGCGCAGGCCGCGGGACCCGAGCCCGGGGAAGCGAGAGAGCGGAGGCGCCGAGGATCCGATTCACTCCCTGGGGAGACCTATGGGCCGAAGCCGTGTAAATGCGTTTTAAGGCGAGTGCGGAAAGTGGCCTGGGGAGCCTCGGGCCTCCCTGCCCCTTCTGCCTCCTGTCAGCAGAGGCCTCGGCTCCGCAACTGCCACTCCTCCTCGGGGTGTTGCACAAGTTTCGAGGTCACCGGCGACCCCCCCTAGCAGCGCGCCTGGCTCTGGCCCCCGCGAAGGAGGACGGAGTTTGGTAAGGGGCCCTGGGGGTTGGGGGGACCTCAGAGCGGTTCCCTTCATCTCCCCTCGCCCCGCAGTGTGTTGCATACTTTCTAAGGCGGCGGCTGCAGCAGCGGCTCCATCCAGCCCGTCAGCTCCTCCTGCAAGGCATGGCTGGCTACCTGAGTGAATCGGACTTTGTGATGGTGGAGGAGGGCTTCAGTACCCGAGACCTGCTGAAGGAACTCACTCTGGGGGCCTCACAGGCCACCACGGTGAGGGGCTGGGAATGGGGGTGGGTCCCCGGGGTCTCACATTCATCCACTTCTTGTCATTCAGGACGAGGTAGCTGCCTTCTTCGTGGCTGACCTGGGTGCCATAGTGAGGAAGCACTTTTGCTTTCTGAAGTGCCTGCCACGAGTCCGGCCCTTTTATGCTGTCAAGTGCAACAGCAGCCCAGGTGTGCTGAAGGTTCTGGCCCAGCTGGGGCTGGGCTTTAGCTGTGCCAACAAGGTGAGCCCTGCCCGCACGGTGCACTGACCCTCGCCTCCTTACAACCACCTTTGGGGCCCCATAGGCAGAGATGGAGTTGGTCCAGCATATTGGAATCCCTGCCAGTAAGATCATCTGCGCCAACCCCTGTAAGCAAATTGCACAGATCAAATATGCTGCCAAGCATGGGATCCAGCTGCTGAGCTTTGACAATGAGATGGAGCTGGCAAAGGTGGTAAAGAGCCACCCCAGTGCCAAGTAAGCTGAGAACCACTCATGGGGAGGCTGGGGTCCAGCAGAGGGGCACTGCGTGTCTCATCAGGATGGTTCTGTGCATTGCTACCGATGACTCCCACTCCCTGAGCTGCCTGAGCCTAAAGTTTGGAGTGTCACTGAAATCCTGCAGACACCTGCTTGAAAATGCGAAGAAGCACCATGTGGAGGTGGTGGGTGTGAGGTGAGCACTGGGAACCCCTGCCATCCCCTCCCCATGTCAGCCGAGGCTCTTCCTCTCTTCCCAGTTTTCACATTGGCAGTGGCTGTCCTGACCCTCAGGCCTATGCTCAGTCCATCGCAGACGCCCGGCTCGTGTTTGAAATGGGCACCGAGCTGGGTCACAAGATGCACGTTCTGGACCTTGGTGGTGGCTTCCCTGGCACAGAAGGGGCCAAAGTGAGATTTGAAGAGGTAACCCTGGAGCTGGGAGTGTCATGCTGGGCACATAATTGTCTCCCCATTCTCCTCCTACCAGATTGCTTCCGTGATCAACTCAGCCTTGGACCTGTACTTCCCAGAGGGCTGTGGCGTGGACATCTTTGCTGAGCTGGGGCGCTACTACGTGACCTCGGCCTTCACTGTGGCAGTCAGCATCATTGCCAAGAAGGAGGTTCTGCTAGACCAGCCTGGCAGGGAGGGTAGGTGCCAGGTGGGCAGTGGAGCCCTGTTCTTGTGCTGCCTCTGAACCCTCCCCTCCTGCAGAGGAAAATGGTTCCACCTCCAAGACCATCGTGTACCACCTTGATGAGGGCGTGTATGGGATCTTCAACTCAGTCCTGTTTGACAACATCTGCCCTACCCCCATCCTGCAGAAGGTGAGCTTACCCCACGTGGGCCTGTTTTCAGTGGTGGTTACTCGCTGTCTCCTGTTACCTCTAGGACCCTCTGGCTAAGGAGCAAGGACTGGTGTTTATAGACAGGATCAGGGAGGTAAGCATGAACTTTCATGGTTTTCTCTGCCCCCAAGGGCACTGTGAGGCTCAGGAAGGGTGAAGTAGTGAAGGGCACAGGTTTGGTGCCTGACAGTCTGCGTAAGGACTCTAGCTCTGGGTCTCTAGCTATGGCAACGTCAGTTGCCTAAGAGCTGTGAACCTTAGTTTTCTTATCTGTGAAAGGAGTAACAAAAACTGCATTGTAGGATTGTGGTGAAGATGAAATGAGGGGGTGTTGTTGTGCGCACTCCAAGGCGCAGAGAAAGAGCCTGGTTATTGAAGACTGCAATTCTAATAAGCGTTTCCCGGAAGTCTTCATTGAGAGACGGGTTCTGAGCCGGGGCCTGAGGGATGGGCAGGATGTCAGTTGGGGGTCAGGGGAACAGGCAGAGGGAGCCGCATGAGGAAGGGCTTAACGTCAGGACGACACGGGCTATAGAAGTGCGGCCAGGCTGCAGCAGCATGTGGGGCCTGCCTCTGCAATTTTACTTTGTGGGATTCTGGCTGGGAGTTCATGGAGTCAGAAACCCCACTGTGTTCAGTGCCCAGGGCTCTGTGGGAGGCTCTACAAAGGCTCAATTAGGGCCTGTTCCCTCCCCGACGCGCGGCTGCTGGCCTGCAGGAAGAACTGCTGGCGGTGGGCCAGCCTCGCTGCGCATGCCCACCCAGAACGCCAGGCAGACAAAGGGGGGCGGACGAGAGTCTGGGGATGCACGGCCAGGCTGCCGTGGCCTTCCTGAGCCCCCTCACCCGGGGAGGGTGGAGGCCTCTGCAGCGGCATGTTGCTGATGGGGAAGATGGGGTCCGTCGTCCCTGCACCACCTGGAGCTGCCCTCCACAGGCGCCCAGACTCCGCAGCTACTCCTCTGGCTCCTCCTAGACCACTCTGCAGCACTTAGCCCACTCGCCACCCTCTCCTAGTTGAAAGTTCTGCTTTGCCTCCCATCTCTGTGACTGCTGCCTCTCTGCCTCCCATGTTCCTCGGGGCTCATCCAGGTCAGCGCCTTCCATCCTCACCCTGAACACCTGCCCCCATTTTCAACTTGAACTGCTTTAAGGATGGTTCCCAAGTCCATATAGATGGCCTTGCCTGTCTCCTGAGTGCCACACCCATTTTTCCAACAGTCTCCCCAACACATCCCTCTGGGGTCCCACAGGTCTTTCCAACTCACTTGGTCTACAAGTCAACTCTTGTCTTTGCCAGCAAACTCACTGTCAGAGTGATCCTTCTAAAGTGCCAACTGAATCACAGATGATCCTGAGTTTAGGAACCTTCTTTAGCTCCTTGACACATAGTAAAATGCTGAACTCTTTAGTCTGGCATTCAAGGACCTTCTCAATTTAACCCTAGCTTACCTCCCTAGCGCCACTGCATTGCAACTCCACCTGCCTAGAATGACCCTACCCAAACCCTGTATTCAACTGGCAAACTCCTACTCATCCTGCAAGACCTAGCTTGAAAGTGACCTCTTCAGAGATAACTTTCCTCTCTTTCAGGCACTTGGATGTTCCCAGAGCCTTTTGTCAACAGTCTTAATACATTGTCCCACATTTTCTGTCTCCCTGGCTAGTAAGTGGGCCCCTGCTGGGTAGGAATGACATCTCCCTCGGCTCTGCACCCCTGTGCCCATCCCAGAGCCTGGTACAAGGCTGGCAATCAGGAGTTGCTTGAGGGGTGAAGGAGGGAAGAGTCTTGTCTGAGATTGCTCCGTAGAGCTGGGTGCAGGCTCCAGCTTCTTTCCAGGCTGGGGTTTCAATGTCTCAAGGACGAGAGAGGATGGGAGGGAAAGGGGGGAAGGCAGGGACAGGGCAGCCAGCAGTGGAACATCAGAGTGACAGCCACCCCTGGAGCCCCAAGTACATTCCCGATGAGTCCTACTGACCTACCTGGCTTGCTGACTACAAAGCCATAGCTCTTGCAGGACACCCCAGGAGACATCCCAGCTGCACTATGCACTGGGCTCTGACAGGACTGGATGGTAAGCTCCCAAGTTGCCATTTTCTAGCTGTGGGACTTCAGGTTGGTCCCTCAACCTCTCTGTGCCTCAGTTGCCTCACTGATAAGATTGAGATAACAACAGTTCCTACCTGGGACGATTTTTTTTCTTTCCTGTTTTTTTGGTTTTTGTTTTTGTTGTTTTTTATTTTTTTGAGATGGAGTCTCACTCTTGTTGCCCAGGCTGGGGTGCAGTGGCTCGATATTGGCTCACTACAACCTCCACCTCCTGGGTTCAAGCAATTCTCCTGCCTCAGCCTCTTGAGTAGCTGGGATTACAGGCACCCACCACCATGCCCAGCTAGTTTTTGTATTTTTAGTAGAGACGGGGTTTCACCATATTGGCCAGGCTGGTCTTGAACTCCTGACCTCAGGTGATCCGCCCGCCTCAGCCTCCCAAAGTGCTAGGATTACAGGCGTGAGCCACTGTGCCTGGCCGATTTTTTTTTCCTTTCAATCACTTTTTTTATAACTACTTATTGTGTGCCAGACACTGTGCTAGGTTTTAGGGAATCCTGCTCTCGTGGAGGTGACATTCTGTGAGGTTGGCAGGATAATGAAGAGGAACACAATTCTCAGCACAGAGAAAAGTTCTGCTCAACTGGTGCACCCCATTTATTCTAGTTCTTTCCAGGGCAGAGTCACCCTTTCCCCAACCCCCTCCTTTCAGCTCTGTGGCTGGGGAAACAGCCCCCACCCCAACCCACCACATCCCTTGGAACACCCTAGGGCCTGGAGGTGCTGGGGCCCTTTCAGAAAAACACCCTGCCAAGAATGCATCACCCCGCCAGGGCGCCGACCAAGGAAAACAGAGGGCCTGAGGAGGGAGATCAGACAGGCCCTCAGGCCAGGCCATTGGAGGGGCAGGCGCAGCAGGAAAGCCGAGTCAGGCACCAGGTGAAATATGACCTCCAAAGCATCCATAGGCATTTCTTGTATAAACACCCCAGTCCAGACAGGAAGTGGGGCTGGGGGAACTCGAGGGGGATGTGGCCCCACAGGACCCCCCAGAGGCAGACAGATGGACAGGAAAGCGGGGGAGGAAGAGGTCAGTGGAGAAAAACAAAGAGGGTGTGGGATGTGGAGAGAAGAGAGTGCTGCTGGGGAGAAGGAACAGCCCATAATACTCCGCTCTCATACAGAGAGAGGCTTCCATTTGCTTCTCATCATCCAAGAGGTACAGAATCACCAGACAGTTGGGGAAACTGAGGCTGCAAGAAGCAATGAGGCCAGCATCCTGTGACTGTTTATCATCTGTTGCCCCCGAGGGTCCTGCCCAGAGGCACTCTGGAATGTTCTGTGAAGAATTGTTTGTCATGACCTTCCTGAGACCCCACAGTGGGTTGGTGGCCAAGCTGGGGCATAGATCTGGGTTTCCAATGGTGTCTTCAGGCCCCAGGATGACCTCCAGAGGCCCAGCGCATTCCTAAGGCTCTGCCGCAGCTCCTGCTGACAGAGCGGGGTCAGCCTGAAATCACCCCAGGCCTCACGACACAGAGTCACTCTGTATAGTGGGGACTCCACCCGGCACCTTCCAGTCCCAGAGTGCTGGACTGAGCCTGGCAGTCCCCACTGGACAGATGGGAAGGCTGGGGACCCAGGAAAGCATGCAATTTACCCAAAGTCACACAGTGAGTTAGTGGTGGGATCAGAACCCATGTCCTTCTCAAGTCAGTGGAAAAGTCTGTTTGTTTGTTTGTTTGTTTGTTTCCCAAACCACGGTAGCCAGAGACTGCAGAGTTTGGCCCTACCTTTCAGAGTCTGTATCCCATGGCCTGAGCTTAAGGGGAGATGATACCAGGGCTGGGCCACCTCTGGAGGGCTTCGAGGGGACATGCTCAGGATTGACTCCTAGGCAATGGGCTTATTCATTCATTCATTCATTCATTCATTTTAGAGACAGGGTATCACTCTGTCACCCAGGCTGGAGTGCAGTGGCATGATCATGGCCTACTGCAGCCTCAAACTCCTGGGCTCAGGCAATCTTCCCATCTGTCTCAGTCTCCAGAGTAGCTGGGACTACAGGCATGTGCCACTACGCCTGGCTATATTCAATTTTTTTTTTTTTTTTTGTAGAGAAGGCATCTCGTTATATTGGCCAGGCTGGTCTCAAACTCCTGGGCTCAAGCCATCATCTTGCCTCGGCCTCTGAAGAGACTGGGACTACAAGTGTGTGTCACAACACCAGGGTTGGGCGGTTTTAATAAGGGGAGAGGAGAAAGAGACTGAGCACATTCCCCAGCCCTTCAGGAGGCAGGGGGTTTCCGGAGGGTCCCGGGACCCGCCTCAACTTCCACCCAAAGTGGGAAGGGAGAAATGGCCCCGTCCTTAACCGAGGGACCAGCCCACATCCTTGCCGCCAGTCATGATGGGGTGGGTGCCGCCCCATTGAACTTCACGGATGCCCTACCCTCTTCCCCACCCTGCCCTTCTCACTCCAGGTTTGGCTCCTTGAAGCCAGGTTTCCACCGCACACCCGAGGCCCCGCCCCTCTTCCCCAGCTGGCCCCGCCCCTCGAAGCCCTGCCCTCATCTCTGCCGGCCCCACCTCCGCGCCCCGGCCAGGCTCACCTTGGTCTCCGCCAGTTGTCGCTTGAGCAGCTGCAGCGCTTCGGTGTGTTCCCGCTCGCTGTCTTGAAGGGCCTGAAGTTGGTCCTTCAGCTCCCTCTGAAACACACACAGGGCCGGGATGGGGGCAGGGGCCATGCCTGGCCCAGGCATTCAGCCCTGACCACTGCCAGGCGCTGGGGGTTAGCCTGGTCTCTGTCCCCAACCTCCAACACTTGCCTCCCGTCACAGTTCAACCACCAGCAAGTCCTGTAGAGTCTGTCTCCTAAACACCTCCAGAACCCGTCCGTATCTTTCACCTGCATCTTTGCAACAACCTCCTCCTCTTTGGCCACCCTAGAGGCTTCTGTGACAATCGACTTCCACATACACACTCTCTGGCTCCCCACACTTGGCCCTGGATCCCCGCTTAGAATTAAGGCAGGGGTCTCCAACCCCCAGGCCACAGGTGGGTATTGGTCCATAGCTTGTTAGGAACCTGGACGCACAGCAGGAGATGAACAGTGGTGGGGAGGGGCAAACCATCTGTATTTGCAGCCGCTCCTCATCGCTGGCATTACCACCTGACTCCACCTCCTGTTGGATCAGTGGTGGCATTAGATTCTCACAGGAGTGTGAACTGCACATGGGAGGGATCTAGGTTGCCTGCTCCTTATGAGAATCTAATGCCTGATGATCACTCACTGTCTTCCATCACCCCCAGATGGGACTGTCTAGCTGCGGAAAAACAAGCTCAGGGCTCCCACTGATCCTACATCATGTTGAGTTGTGTAATTATTCCATTATATATTACAATGAAATAATAATAGAAATAAAGTGCACAATAAATGTAATGTGCTTGAATCATCCTGAAACCATCACCCCACCCCCACCCCCTGCGGTTTGTGGAAAAATTGTCTTCCATGAAGCTGGTCCCTGGTGCTAAAAAGGTTGGGGACCACTGCTCTAAGGAACCAAAGCTGTACCAGTCCAATGCTACAGACTAGCTGCCAACATTCTCCGAGGGCTACAGTGGGCTGGGCACAGTTCTTAGCTCTTTGCTTATATTAAATCATTTGGGCCTCTCAGTAACCCTAAGGGAGGCACAATTATTATCTCCATCTTCTGATGGAGAAAAAGATACAGAGAGGTCAAGAAACTGGCCCCATAGCATACAGATAAACATATAATGGTAAAGAAGGAATTGGAACCCGGACAGCCTGGTTGTGGAGACCATGATCTTGATGCCAGGTGACACGTTTTCTACCATGATGACTCCTGCGATGAATAACAACAAATCCACAACACACAAGATATCAAAATTTTAAATAAAAACACAATCAGCCTCACTGATTTTTCCTTTGTCTCAGGTTCCAGTGTG